GGTTTCATCATGTTGGCCAGGTTAGTCTTGAACTCCTGACCTCGTGATCTGCCTGCCTCGGCCTACCAAAATGCTGCGATTACAGGCGTGAGCCACCGTTCCCGGCCTATACGTTGTTTATTTTGGAAAAATTAAAAATTAAGTTTTTTTTCATTAAAGATATGTTATTTCCGATCAAGAGATCAAGACCATCCTGGCCAACATGGTGAAACCCCGTCTCTACTAAAAACACAAAAATTAGCTGGGTGTGGTGGCACACGCCTGTAGTTCCAGTTACTGGGGAGGCTGAGGCAGGAGAATCGCTTGAACCCGGGAGAAGGAGGTTGCAGTGAGCCGAGATCATGCCACTGCACTCCAGCCTGGGGACAGAGCAAGACTCTGACTCAAAAAAAAAAAAAAGTTGTTTCTATTAACATGTAATGGGTTATTAATATTCTCTTAAATGAATTAATATTTTTAATATTTTGTTTTAATATCTTTTAATTTATATATGATAAAAATTGATACAATCCACAGAAACAAAATTTATTTGGGTCCTCACTAATTTCTTTTTTCTTGTTGCCCAGGCTGGAGGGCAATGGCACGATCTTGGCTCACCGCAACCTCCTCCTCCTGGGTTCAAGTGATTCTCCTGCCTCAGCCTCCCAAGTAGCCAGGATTACAGCCATGCGCCACCACGCCGGCTAATTTTTTGGACTTTTAGTAGAGACAGGGTTTCTCCATATTGGTCGGGCTGGTCTCGAACTCCCAACCTCAGGTGATCAGCCCGCCTTGGCCTCCCAAAGTGCTGAGATTACAGGCGTGAGCCACCGCGCCCAGCCAGGACTAATTTCTAAGAGTGTGCAGAGATACCGAAACCTAAAAGTTTAAGAACTGCTGATTGCTGGGAAACTCTGCAGTTTCCCGTTCCTCTCGTAACCTGGTCATGTGTCCTTCTTCCTGGATACTCATGACGCAGACTCAGTTCTCATTCCCAATGGGTGTCGGGTTTCTAGAGAAGCCAATCAGCGTCGCCACGACTCCCGACTATAAAGTCCCCATCCGGACTCAAGAAGTTCTCAGGACTCAGAGGCTGGGATCATGGTAGATGGAACCCTCCTTTTACTCCTCTCGGAGGCCCTGGCCCTTACCCAGACCTGGGCGGGTGAGTGCGGGGTCGGGATGGAAACGGCCTCTACCGGGAGTAGAGAGGGGCCGGCCCGGCGGGGGCGAAGGACTCGGGGAGCCGCGCCGGGAGGAGGGTCGGGCCGATCTCAGCCCCTCCTCGCCCCCAGGCTCCCACTCCTTGAAGTATTTCCACACTTCCGTGTCCCGGCCCGGCCGCGGGGAGCCCCGCTTCATCTCTGTGGGCTACGTGGACGACACCCAGTTCGTGCGCTTCGACAACGACGCCGCGAGTCCGAGGATGGTGCCGCGGGCGCCGTGGATGGAGCAGGAGGGGTCAGAGTATTGGGACCGGGAGACACGGAGCGCCAGGGACACCGCACAGATTTTCCGAGTGAACCTGCGGACGCTGCGCGGCTACTACAATCAGAGCGAGGCCGGTGAGTGACCCCGGCCAGGGGAGCAGGTCACGGGTGGGCGGGACTGACTAAGGGGCGGGGCCAGGGTCTCACACCCTGCAGTGGATGCATGGCTGCGAGCTGGGGCCCGACAGGCGCTTCCTCCGCGGGTATGAACAGTTCGCCTACGACGGCAAGGATTATCTCACCCTGAATGAGGACCTGCGCTCCTGGACCGCGGTGGACACGGCGGCTCAGATCTCCGAGCAAAAGTCAAATGATGCCTCTGAGGCGGAGCACCAGAGAGCCTACCTGGAAGACACATGCGTGGAGTGGCTCCACAAATACCTGGAGAAGGGGAAGGAGACGCTGCTTCACCTGGGTAAGAGGGTCCACAGGGCTACTCTCCCATCTAAGTGCCTGAATTTTCTGACTCTTCCCCTCAGAGCCCCCAAAGACACACGTGACTCACCACCCCATCTCTGACCATGAGGCCACCCTGAGGTGCTGGGCCCTGGGCTTCTACCCTGCGGAGATCACACTGACCTGGCAGCAGGATGGGGAGGGCCATACCCAGGACACGGAGCTCGTGGAGACCAGGCCTGCAGGGGATGGAACCTTCCAGAAGTGGGCAGCTGTGGTGGTGCCTTCTGGAGAGGAGCAGAGATACACGTGCCATGTGCAGCATGAGGGGCTACCCGAGCCCGTCACCCTGAGATGGAGTAAGGAGGGGGATGGGAGGTCATGTCTCTTCTCAGGGCCCCTTACGTTCCCCTCTTTTCCCAGAGCCGGCTTCCCAGCCCACCATCCCCATCGTGGGCATCATTGCTGGCCTGGTTCTCCTTGGATCTGTGGTCTCTGGAGCTGTGGTTGCTGCTGTGATATGGAGGAAGAAGAGCTCAGGTGGGGAAGGGAGAAGGGTGGGGTCTGAGTTTCTGGCCCCTCACAGGACATTTTCTTCCAACAGGTGGAAAAGGAGGGAGCTACTCTAAGGCTGAGTGTAAGTGCGGGGCGGGAGCGTGGAGGAGCTCGTCTGACCAGGTCTTGTTTTTGTTCTACCCCAGGGAGCGACAGTGCCCAGGGGTCTGAGTCTCACAGCTTGTAAAGGTGAGATTCTGGGGGTCTGAAGTGGGTGGAGGCTGAATTTGTTCATGACTATTTTCTTCTGTAGCCTGAGACAGCTGCCTTGTGTGCGACTGAGATGCACAGCTGCCTTGTGTGCGACTGAGATGCAGGATTTCCTCACGCCTCCCCTATGTGTCTTAGGGGACTCTGGCTTCTCTTTTTGCAAGGGCCTCTGAATCTGTCTGTGTCCCTGTTAGCACAATGTGAGGAGGTAGAGAAACAGTCCACCTCTGTGTCTACCATGACCCCCTTCCTCACACTGACCTGTGTTCCTTCCCTGTTCTCTTTTCTATTAAAAATAAGAACCTGGGCAGAGTGCGGCAGCTCATGCCTGTAATCCCAGCACTTAGGGAGGCCGAGGAGGGCAGATCACGAGGTCAGGAGATCGAAACCATCCTGGCTAACACGGTGAAACCCCGTCTCTACTAAAAAATACAAAAAATTAGCTGGGCGCAGAGGCACGGGCCTGTAGTCCCAGCTACTCAGGAGGCGGAGGCAGGAGAATGGCGTCAACCCGGGAGGCGGAGGTTGCAGTGAGCCAGGATTGTGCGACTGCACTCCAGCCTGGGTGACAGGGTGAAACGCCATCTCAAAAAATAAAAATTAAAAAATAAAAAAAGAACCTGGATCTCAATTTAATTTTTCATATTCTTGCAATGAAATGGACTTGAGGAAGCTAAGATCATAGCTAGAAATACAGATAATTCCACAGCACATCTCTAGCAAATTTAGCCTATTCCTATTCTCTAGCCTATTCCTTACCACCTGTAATCTTGACCATATACCTTGGAGTTGAATATTGTTTTCATACTGCTGTGGTTTGAATGTTCCCTCCAACACTCATGTTGAGACTTAATCCCTAATGTGGCAATACTGAAAGGTGGGGCCTTTGAGATGTGATTGGATCGTAAGGCTGTGCCTTCATTCATGGGTTAATGGATTAATGGGTTATCACAGGAATGGGACTGGTGGCTTTATAAGAAGAGGAAAAGAGAACTGAGCTAGCATGCCCAGCCCACAGAGAGCCTCCACTAGAGTGATGCTAAGTGGAAATGTGAGGTGCAGCTGCCACAGAGGGCCCCCACCAGGGAAATGTCTAGTGTCTAGTGGATCCAGGCCACAGGAGAGAGTGCCTTGTGGAGCGCTGGGAGCAGGACCTGACCACCACCAGGACCCCAGAACTGTGGAGTCAGTGGCAGCATGCAGCGCCCCCTTGGGAAAGCTTTAGGCACCAGCCTGCAACCCATTCGAGCAGCCACGTAGGCTGCACCCAGCAAAGCCACAGGCACGGGGCTACCTGAGGCCTTGGGGGCCCAATCCCTGCTCCAGTGTGTCCGTGAGGCAGCACACGAAGTCAAAAGAGATTATTCTCTTCCCACAGATACCTTTTCTCTCCCATGACCCTTTAACAGCATCTGCTTCATTCCCCTCACCTTCCCAGGCTGATCTGAGGTAAACTTTGAAGTAAAATAAAAGCTGTGTTTGAGCATCATTTGTATTTCATTTGTGCGTTTTGTGCCTTGT